TCTAACATCCCTCTTGTGGCTAATACTGTTGGGAGTATTTAGTACAGCTTCCTGTTTGGAATTGAACTGCTTCCTGAACAATTTTGTTTTACTTTTGTTTGAAACGGTGATCTGAATCAGAAGCTTCTTTGGTATTCCACCTGGGCAGTCTTCTCTTATGGTTAGTCTTGAAAGGCTGGATCAGTGAAATTAAATCTGCCTTTGGATGTGAGCTTTTAGTGAAATGGTGTCTGAAGTTCCATTTTGTGTTTAACCTCAACTGAGGCTACCCTGTAGTCTGTAATGACATAGCATGTCTCATTAATCACTAATAGGTGTTGGAAATACCCCTTGGCATGAAGTGAGCAGATAATGCTGCTTACATTGTCACTATATTAGCTCCCTTCAGAGATGAGCTTTAGGATCTAACTAGATCTTGTCTGATTCTCTCCTATCTTTGCTGTTTTGAAATCCATGCCTTCTATAGATTACAATTAACTGAGGCATGAATTTTCTACCCTTGCAGATTCCACCCTGATTCAAATAGGGCCATTGTCTGCTGAAGCCATTGTGATTTTATGCAGAATGCTAGGCAGTCCTTTCCTCTGTCAGAAAGAACAATTTATATGTAATAATAAGTCTCATTATGCTTGGAAGCTTATTTTCCTTGTTGCACAATTGAACCAACCTGCTCATGAAAGCTCCATGACCCTTTACCTAGATGACAGTCAAATATAGTTAGGCAAATAAGTTTCCTTTTGGTTTGTCATTGAGTAAACCTTTGCAACCTGTAATGTTTAGCAAGTGACTACTTCTGTATAGTAATTTTCCTTTTAGTTGAGAATTTATTCAAGCACCAAACATAAAAAAGAATAAAAGTGAAATAAGCTTTCTTTTGCATAAGGGACTTTCTATAATTTGCTACTTTTTATCTTCTTTTTTTTTTTTTTGAGGTGGAGTTTTGCTCTTGTCGCCCAGGCTGGAGTGCAGTGGCGTGATCTCGGCTCACTGCAACCTCCACCTCCCAGGTTCAAGCGATTTTCCCACTTCAGCCTCCCGATAAGCTGAGATTACAGGTGCGTACCACCATGCCTGGCTAATTTTTTTTTTTTTTTTTTAGATGGAGTCTTGCTCTATCGCCCAGGCTGGAGTGCAGTGGCGCGATCTTGACTCACTGCAAGCTCTGCCTCCCGGGTTCACGCCATTGTCCTGCCTCAGCCTCTGGAGTAGCTGGGACTACAGGTGCCCGCCACCATGCCCAGCTAGTTGTTTTTTTTTTTTTTTTTTTAGTGGAGACGGTGTTTCACCGTGTTAGCCAGGATGATTTTGATCTCCTGACCTTGTGATCCACTCGCCTTGGCCTCCCAAAGTGCTGGGATTACAGGCGTGAGCCACCGCGCCCGGCCATGCCTGGCTAATTTTTATATTTTTATTTTATTTTATTTTTGAAGCAGAGTCTCGCTCTGTTACTCAGGCTGGAGTGCAGTGACCCAATCTCAGTTCACTGCAACCTCTGCCTCCCGGGTTCAAGTGATTGTTCAGCCTCAGCCTCCCAAGTAGCTGGGATTACAGGCATGTGCCACCATGCCAGACTAATTTTTTTTTATTTTTAGTAGAGACAGTGTTTCACCATGTTAGCCAGGCTGATCTTGAACTCCTGATCTCAGGTGATCCACCTGCCTTGGCCTCCCAAAGTGTTGGGATTACAGGTGTGAGTCACTGCGCCGGCCTAATTTTTGTATTTTTAGTAGAGATGGGATTTCACCATGTTGGCCAGCCTAGCCTCAAACTCCTGACTTCAGGTGATTGGCCCACCTTGGCCTCCCAAAGTGCTGGGATTACAGGCCTGAGCCACGGTGCCTGGTTTAGTATGCATTCTTGACTGGGGAAAATTGCAGTGGTAAGTGTGCACTATATAGATATATTGATAATCTACTAAATTATTATTATTTTTTATTTTCCAGAGTTTATTAACCACTTAACCTCTCAGAACTGAACAAAGACAACATTGTTCCTGGAACGCCCTCTTTTTAAAAAAGGTACATATAATTTGGCTTTATAATTTCTGGCCCCTTTTTATTTTCTTTCCCTTACAACTTTTAGGTAGAACTTTAGACTTCATAGCACTGAATTAACCTGCACTGAAAGCTGTTTACCTGCATTTGTTCACTTTTGTTGAAAGTGACCATGTCTCAAGTTCAAGTGCAAGTTCAGAACCCATCTGCTGCTCTCTCAGGGAGCCAAATACTGAACAAGAACCAGTCTCTTCTCTCACAGCCTTTGATGAGTATTCCTTCTACTACTAGCTCTCTGCCCTCTGAAAATGCAGGTAGACCCATTCAAAACTCTGCTTTACCCTCTGCATCTATTACATCCACCAGTGCAGCTGCAGGTAAGCATATGAATCCAAGTGTCTTCTATTTCAAAAACAGTTCTTTGTCGATTCTTTCTTGCAGAAAGCATAACCCCTACTGTAGAACTAAATGCACTGTGCATGAAACTTGGAAAAAAACCAATGTATAAGCCTGTTGACCCTTACTCTCGGATGCAGTCCACCTATAACTACAACATGAGAGGAGGTGCTTATCCCCCGAGGTATGTGTTTTTTTTTTTTTTTTTTTGTAAAACTGTAATTTGCCTAACCTCCTTTTATTTCTAGGTACTTTTACCCATTTCCAGTTCCACCTTTACTTTATCAAGTGGAACTTTCTGTGGGAGGACAGCAATTTAATGGCAAAGGAAAGACAAGACAGGCTGCGAAACACGATGCTGCTGCCAAAGCGTTGAGGATCCTGCAGAATGAGCCCCTGCCAGAGAGGCTGGAGGTGAGGAGTTGAGCCCAGGCTCCCTGACGCTTAAGAGCTAACTACTAAACAATTATTCTTACAGGTGAATGGAAGAGAATCCGAAGAAGAAAATCTCAATAAATCTGAAATAAGTCAAGTGTTTGAGATTGCACTTAAACGGAACTTGCCTGTGAATTTCGAGGTAAGCTAATTTTACATGTAGGACTTTGTATTCCGCTTTCACTCAGTCTTTCCCTCTGAAACAGGTGGCCCGGGAGAGTGGCCCACCCCACATGAAGAACTTTGTGACCAAGGTTTCGGTTGGGGAGTTTGTGGGGGAAGGTGAAGGGAAAAGCAAGAAGATTTCAAAGAAAAATGCCGCCATAGCTGTTCTTGAGGAGCTGAAGAAGTTACCGCCCCTGCCTGCAGTTGAACGAGTAAAGCCTAGAATCAAAAAGAAAACAAAACCCATAGTCAAGGTGAGAACTTTTCTGAACACAGAAGGTGTTTTATTACAGAGTTTCTGCCTTGTTTGTTCCTCAGCCACAGACAAGCCCAGAATATGGCCAGGGGATCAATCCGATTAGCCGACTGGCCCAGATCCAGCAGGCAAAAAAGGAGAAGGAGCCAGAGTACACGCTCCTCACAGAGCGAGGCCTCCCGCGCCGCAGGGAGTTTGTGATGCAGGTGGGTCCGCATGGATGATGGGCGCCCCTTCCGCACTGGTCTGTGTTTTGACTTCTTTGTGCAGGTGAAGGTTGGAAACCACACTGCAGAAGGAACGGGCACCAACAAGAAGGTGGCCAAGCGCAATGCAGCCGAGAACATGCTGGAGATCCTTGGTTTCAAAGTCCCGCAGGCGCAGCCCACCAAACCCGCACTCAAGTCAGAGGAGAAGGTGAGTGCTGTGGGCTCTCTGATTGCAAGATGATGGCCTTTTTTTTTTCTTCTTCTTTTTTAAGACACCCATAAAGAAACCAGGGGATGGAAGAAAAGTAACCTTTTTTGAACCTGGCTCTGGGGATGAAAATGGGACTAGTAAGTGTGATCTTAATATCGTCTTCCTCTGAGGATTCGTGTTTACCGTGTATGTCCCTCCCAGGTAATAAAGAGGATGAGTTCAGGATGCCTTATCTAAGTCATCAGCAGCTGCCTGCTGGAATTCTTCCCATGGTGCCCGAGGTCGCCCAGGCTGTAGGAGTTAGTCAAGGACATCACACCAAAGATTTTACCAGGGCAGCTCCGAATCCTGCCAAGGCCACGGTAACTGCCATGATAGCCCGAGAGTTGTTGTATGGGGGCACCTCGCCCACAGCCGAGACCATTTTAAAGAATAACATCTCTTCAGGCCACGTACCCCATGGACCTCTCACGAGACCCTCTGAGCAACTGGACTATCTTTCCAGAGTCCAGGGATTCCAGGTAACTGTCTGGCCTGAGCTGTGATGGCTGTGCTACCTAGCCTCAGCTCTCTTTTCCCCCTTAGGTTGAATACAAAGACTTCCCCAAAAACAACAAGAACGAATTTGTATCTCTTATCAATTGCTCCTCTCAGCCACCTCTGATCAGCCATGGTATCGGCAAGGATGTGGAGTCCTGCCATGATATGGTACGTCACACCTTGGGTGAGGGATTGGGGTGTGTGGCTTTACCCTTCTTTCCATCCCCACTAGGCTGCGCTGAACATCTTAAAGTTGCTGTCTGAGTTGGACCAACAAAGTACAGAGATGCCAAGAACAGGAAACGGACCAATGTCTGTGTGAGTGCACTGATGAAGGGGAAGGCGCTGATACTAGTGTCATTTTCATTTTTCTTCCTTAAAGGTGTGGGAGGTGCTGAACCTTTTCTGGCCATGAACCATTATAAAATCCCAACATATATACTGAAAATACTGAAACTGCTTTGAAAATTTGGAATTTCTGATACCTCCAGTGGGCCGAGAGACACGGTGGGTAAAGGATGTGGGCAGCAGCAGGGAAGACAACAGAAACACAAGGAGGCGGCTGTGGCCGGGCTGGACTGTGCTGGGGTTTGTTGTGATGGCCACTCGGTGACCTGGCGGTCCCTACGCAATAGCAGCTGCCTGTGGGGAAGAAGGGCTGCCCAGCCAGCTGGTTCTCCCGGGACACCAGCAGATCCACACCCTGGGCACCTCCGTGTTTGGTCTTTTTTTTCCCCTGTGTGAAAGAAGAAACGGCACGACCCCTTCTCAAGCTGGCTCACTCAGACACATTGGGACAAACCCTGGACAGCCATGCCAGAGAGAGGCCTTTGACCGGCCCCAGAGCTAAAAGCACCAGAGAAAATCAAATGCTTCCTACTCAGCGTGACCCAACTTTTCTAGTGTGCCACGGCCCCACCACCTCCTGCAGTACCCACACCATCACCACTGCTTTCTCTTCCAACAGTGATCTGTATTCTTAGTTTCATTATTTTCTTTTGATTGATATGACACTATATAAAATTTTCATTTGAGAATTTCTCAATTGTATCTAGTTAAATAGCACAGTTTGGAAACTTGTCTGAGACTGACTTTATCAATAATCTAACCGACAAAGATCATATCCATGTGTATGTGGTTAGACATTTTTATTTCATTGACTAACCCAGGACAGTTTCAGTGATGCAAATTGTGTGCCCTCTGGTTCAGCTGAAACAGTCCTGGACTTTCAAAAACCTTGAATAAGTCTCCCACAGTTGTATAAATTGGACAATTTAGGAATTTTAAACTTTAGATGATCATTTGGTTCCATTTTTATTTCATTTTTATTTTTGTTAATGCAAACAGGACTTAAATGAACTTTGATCTCTGTTTTAAAGATTATTAAAAAACATTGTGTATCTATACATATGGCTCTTGAGGACTTAGCTTTCACTACACTACAGGATATGATCTCCATGTAGTCCATATAAACCTGCAGAGTGATTTTCCAGAGTGCTCGATACTGTTAATTACATCTCCATTAGGGCTGAAAAGAATGACCTACGTTTCTGTATACAGCTGTGTTGCTTTTGATGTTGTGTTACTGTACACAGAAGTGTGTGCACTGAGGCTCTGCGTGTGGTCCGTATGGAAAGCCTGGTAGCCCTGCGAGTTAAGTACTGCTTCCATTCATTGTTTACGCTGGAATTTTTCTCCCCATGGAATGTAAGTAAAACTTAAGTGTTTGTCATCAATAAATGGTAATACTAAATTTTTTTGTTAATTTATTCTCAAATGCCACTACTGCTAGGTTGGTCCCCTCCCAACTTGCCCCTATCCTTTTTTTATTTTTAAGAAAAAAACTTTGTAATGCTTGTGATTCCATCTGGGCAAAAGTCTGAAGATCTGAAATAACTTTATATCAAACCATTGATCAATAAACAGCTACTAATGAAGTGTTTGGTCCTGTTGAGCAGTAACTAAAATA